AGGGGACACTCCCGGCCAGCGTGGGCCGCGAGCCCGGGCGCAGCCCCCTCTCCAGCCCGGGGGTCCGCACCGCGCGTCCGGCCGACCTCTGCGGGCGGGCGCGGCTTCTCCCGGGACGCGGCGGCGGCGGGCGGGGTCCCCGGGAGCGGAGCCCGCGGCCGCGCGCCCCCGGCCCGGCTCGGCTCGGCTGTGGCGGCCGCCCCAGCGGAGCTTTGTGACGTCAGGCGGCCGCGGGGCGGCGTCACGCGCGGGGCTGACCCGGCGGCGGCGGCGGCGGCGGCGGCGGCGGCGGGGCGGGGGCGGCCTGGGACGCGGCGGGAGCATGGAGCCGCGCGCCGGCTGCCGGCTGCCGGTGCGGGTGGAGCAGGTCGTCAACGGCGCGCTGGTGGTCACGGTGAGCTGCGGCGAGCGGAGCTTCGCGGGGATCCTGCTGGACTGCACGAAAAAGTGAGCGGGGGCGCGGGCCGGGACACCCCCGGGGTCCCCACGCGACACCCGCCTCCGCCGCCCGGAGACCCGGGACCCGCCTCCGGGTTGGGGGTGGCGTGGCCCCGGCGCCCGCTTTCGGTTTCTGCCGAGCCTGAGTTTCGGGGCGCGCGAGCGCGGCCGCCACTCGGGGGGGCAAAAGTGGTTCTCAAAGTCGTCGCGACTTTTCGGGGCGGGCGCCGGGCCGGGGCGGGCCGGGGCGGGGGGCGCGGGGCCGGGGTCCCGGAACTCCACACATCTGCCATAATTAATGCACTTTTCTTTGTTCAGAGCCACTGTTGAATTCGACTGTTGGCAGAATTGTCGTTAAAGCAGGGGAGGGTCAGATGCGCCGTGGCCTTGCCCTGGCAGTTCCTCACAGGTGGGGGTGCCCTGTCGAAGGCCACGGGCCCCTGGCTGCTGGGAGTGACTCCGCGGCTGAGGTTTGGATTCGGGGAGAGCAGTTGCGCCCAGCTGTGCGATTTAAGAACAGTTTCAGGCCAGGGAGCCCTGAGTCATGGGGGCGTGAAGAGGTACAAGCTGTGGGAGCCGTGGGCACATCCCCCGGGAGCCCTGGCTTCCTGGGTGGGGGGCGCAGGGCAGGGCGGGGCGGTTCCTCCTGAGAGGCACCTGTGCACGGGCTGCAGGGACCCATGCGGTGCAGATGAGCCTCCTGGACACCGCGTCACATGGCAGGGAGCTGTCGCTGCCAGATCAATGATTAGGCATGAATCAGGCTGTGGCCTCGCTGCGCTCCTGCAGGGCTTTCTTTTGAAACTGGGAGCAGGGAAAGGCTCCTCTTGTAAAGGCCCAACTTTTTCCATCCGTGGAGCCCAGATTTTTGCCTGGTGACATGAATTAGCAGAGAGGACCGTGTTCCTTCCACAATTATTTCGCAGACGTTATCTCTTCATTAGATGTGCCAGAAGCCATTTATCCACAAGTCACGTGATTTAACATATGGCTCCCGTGTGGTTCCTGCCCGCTCCGTGTGGGCTACCGCTGGGAGTGCACGGGCAGGATGGAGGGACACTCGGGGGGTGAGAATCGCCACCTGGGAGCTGCCATCCCCTCCACCATCGGCCTCAGCTTCCTCTGGCGGGCAGGGTTGGGCTTGGTCCTGGTCAGCAGGGCCGCACCCCTGCCAGACCTGCACCACCTTGCCTGGCCTTTCCTCCCTGAAGAGGGGCACGAGCGGCAGTGGGTTGCCCCATTTCCCAGGTTCCTTGACTCGGGACAAGGGAGGCTGAGAATATCTGCAGTGGCCTCGGGCTCTCCTCCCTGAGGCCCATGGCTAACCTGGTTTGCAAATCTACACCACCGCCTCCCCTTCATGGAAAAAACCAGGCCCGATGGGACCCCCGGCGTGGGAACTGGCAGCTGTAGGATGCATGGGTGTCAACCCTGCCTGCCACGTTCAGCTGTAACCAGAGCCGCCCACGGAGCCGGGCGCTGGGCCTCTGCGGGCACAGCCACTTAGCAGCCAACCTTGCTGCCTTGGGCTGGCCCCCTTGTCCTTGTGGGGAATCTGAAGGTAGAGCAGGCTCCCCGACCCCCAGTCCTGAGGCTTGTCCTGGAAGGACCCCTGCCCCCTCCCTCATCTCCCCTGTGCCTGAGTCTGTCCGGCTGTTCTCCTCTCCCCCAGCCCCAGTCCTGAGGCTTGTCCTGGAAGGACCCCCGCCCCCTCCCTCATCTCCCCTGAGCCTGAGTCTCCAGCCGGTTCTCTGCCCTTGTATTCCGAGTCCCAGGGCTCCTGTTTCCAGCCCTGCCTCGGACCGCAGGGTGCTGACCTGCCTTCCCCAGGTGCCAGTTTCTCATCAGGGCGTGGTGCCCGCCCTTATCCCCTGCATGTGACAGTGGAGGCCCAGTCCCCAAGTGTGGGTGCTGACTCACAGGGAAGAGCTGCTGGGAGCCCTATGACAGGTGTCCGCCCACCTCAGGGAACCTGTGGGTCCCAGCACAACCGGCGCTGTTGAGCGCAGGCGGCGGGCAGCCAGGCACCTGTTCAGAGCAATCCCACGGGAATGGCGGCCCCGCTCACACAGGCGCCGGGATGCAGGGCTGAGGTGGGCCCAGCAGCCAGCGTTTGTTGTCGGCCTCTCACTGTGGTTTCTCTCTCTCCATTGCCAGGTCCGGCCTCTTTGGCCTACCCCCGTTGGCTCCGCTGCCCCAGGTCGATGAGTCCCCTGTCAACGACAGCCATGGCCGGGCTCCCGAGGAGGGGGATGCAGAGGTGATGCAGCTGGGGTCCAGCTCCCCCCCTCCTGCCCGCGGGGTTCAGCCCCCCGAGACCACCCGCCCCGAGCCACCCCCGCCCCTCGTGCCGCCGCTGCCCGCCGGAAGCCTGCCCCCGTACCCTCCCTACTTCGAAGGCGCCCCCTTCCCTCACCCGCTGTGGCTCCGGGACACGTACAAGCTGTGGGTGCCCCAGCCGCCGCCCAGGACCATCAAGCGCACGCGGCGGCGTCTGTCCCGCAACCGCGACCCGGGGCGCCTCATCCTCAGCACCATCCGCCTGCGGCCGCGCCAGGTGCTCTGTGAGAAGTGCAAGAGCACGCTGAGCCCCCCGGAGGCCAGCCCCGGACCCCCAGCCGCGCCCAGGGCCCGCAGGAGGCTGGGCAGCGGCCCGGACAGGGAGCTCCGCAAGCCGGAGGAGCCGGAGAACGGCGAGCCCACGGCTGCGGCCACCGCCAGGAGGAGCAAGAGGGAGAGGCGCGAGGAGGACAGGGCCCCGGCAGAGCAGGTCCCGCGGAGCCCGGTCATCAAGATCTCCTACAGCACGCCCCAGGGCAAGGGAGAGGTGGTCAAGATCCCCTCCCGCGTGCACGGCTCTCTGGAGCCCTTCCGTCCCCAGCAGGCCCCGCAGGACGACGGCAGCCAGGACCCCGAGGTGCTGGACAGAGAGTCCCGGGACCGGCCGTCCTGCGCGCCCTCGGCCTCCATCCCCAAGTTGAAACTGACACGGCCTGTGCCGGCCGGCGCGGACCTGCCGCCCCCTAAGATCCGCCTGAAGCCCCACCGTCTGGGGGACAGCGAGCACGAGCCCGTGTACCGGGCCGAGCTGGTGGGGGAGCTGAACGGGTACCTGCGGGACAGCTCGCCGGCGCCCTGTGCGGACGGCCCTGCCGGTGGGCTGGCGGACTTGTCTTCTGGAAGTTCGGGTGAGGACGATGACTTCAAGAGCTGTCCCCAGGGTCCACAGGGACGCGAGGGCTTGGCTTTTCTCGTCAGCTGCCCTGAGGGGAGAGCGGACTGTGCCAGTGAGTCGGCGTGCAGCAGCGACAGCCTGGACGAGGCCAGATCGTCCGGCTCGGAAGGGACGCCGGCAGACACGGGTGACCTCTCGCCTGGCCACGGCGCGTCAGCGCCCTCGGTGTCCAGAGAGGCTCGCCAAACGGTGCCGCCCCTGACGGTCAGGCTGCACACACAGAGCGTGTCGGAGTGCATCACGGAGGACGGCAGGACTGTGGCCGTGGGGGACATCGTCTGGGGTAAGATCCATGGTTTTCCTTGGTGGCCGGCGCGTGTTCTTGACATCAGTCTCGGCCAGAAGGAGGACGGAGAGCCGTCTTGGCGAGAAGCGAAGGTCTCGTGGTTTGGTTCTCCGACTACGTCGTTCTTGTCTATTTCAAAACTCTCCCCTTTCTCTGAATTTTTCAAACTGAGATTTAATCGTAAGAAGAAGGGGATGTATCGGAAAGCTATAACCGAGGCTGCAAATGCCGCAAGACACGTGGCCCCGGAAATCAGGGAGCTCTTAACCCAGTTTGAAACGTAACTGGTTCCCTGACCAGGTGAGTGTGCCAGCGGCAGCCTCCTTCCCCC